CCACAACATCCTGCCCTGCACCCATGACCCACAGCTGCTACCTCTTCCTCTAGGTTACAAACGTCATTAATCTTTACATATACCTTACTTAACTAACTTCATACTCTCCAAAAATATAATTGTTGGACCTGCCACCTTGAACCCTGGAATGTACCAAGAGATTACCGTCACGCACACAAAAATATAGCTCATGTTTTAACATACTTTAAGTCAATCAGGATATTGTTAGAGATCTTGGAAATCCCGGATCTGTTTTCTTGGCTAAGGCCATACAATGTGAAACTTGGTTATGAACCAGCCTACAAGGACTCTTTATACTCCTACTTGTTTTCCTCCTTTTTAAGGAGAAAATAATAAAATTTTTGTGTGTGTGTGCTATTTAGGGCAATGTATGCACTACTTACTAAAACTCTGCTCTACAACTTAGGCCACCCAAATAATTCAAGTAATCAAGCTTAACACTAATGTGGAGATCAAGAAGTCAATTTTAATATAGTTTTCATGTAAAAAAAAAATGCCTTCTAGTCCCAGTTTTGAGCCCCTAACAGTTAGCTCCCCTTCTTGAATATCTGATTTAAGTCCCCCCAGCCTCTTCCCTTATCTGGTTCTCACACTGTATGTCACTATATACCTGCCCTAATTGCCCAGGGCTAAGTACCAGACAACTACAAACAGCCCCATGGACAGCTATGTCCTAGAGCTTGTGAAGTTATTCAAATTAGCTAAGGCACAGGGTTCTCAGGAAACCTAATTCTACTCCAATTACCATATATAAGGTACTCTCTACAGCTCCAGTGTGTTGTTACCCTGTCCCTGTGTGCAACCACTGTGTGGCCCTACATGGAATTCTTCTCTTGTTTGGAGCTATAAGTAACAAAGAGGTTTGCCTTTCACCTATCCAAGAGTCTTCATGTTGTGTCCTGTCATCAAAAGAATCTTTAATCTTATAAAACAGAAGGGTAGAATCTTTGCTTCGGTCTTAGTTTCCAGTGGTTTCCTGGCAACCTTTGGTTTTCCTTGGCTTGTAGAAGAAACATCACTCAGATCTCTGCCTTTTATCTTCACATGGTGTTCCTGTGTATGCGCCCAGTTTTCCTCTTTTTATAAGGACACCATAAAAAGCTAAGAAGTGCAAAAGAAGAAAAAAAGAATAAACCAAAGACGCCAGTCATATTGGATTAGGGACCAATCTATTTCAGCATGGCCACATCTTAACTAATTATATCTCCAATGACCCTATTTCCAAATAAGGTCATCTTCTGAGGTACTGGGGATTAGAATTTCAACAAATAAATGGTAAGCATTGGCTTTTTTGCTTTATTACACAGCAAAACTCACTGACATTTCCCATCAGTGGTTAATCAGTCAAAAACATATAGAATGACAGCAAAAATTAAAGATAAGCAAGATAATGAAGAAATATGTTTTGCAATCCTGTTGAAGACAGAATAAGCAAAAGTGACCAAGAGAAACAGATTCACCAAGTCTGTTGATTGATTTAAAGTGGATTTATGTTTAAGTAGAAAACCACTCCAAAAGCATACTTTAGGGAAGATGTCAGCTCCAAGATTACTGATTTCCATCATTATCATGGTGTCTGGTAAGTCTGATACTGTGACATTTTCAGCTGAAAAAAGAGGTTTAATTGGCTCACTGTTCCACAGGCTGTACAGGAAGCATGGCTGAGGAGGCCTCAAAAAACTTACAATCATGGTGGAAATGTGAAGGGGAAGCAAGCATGTCTTCAAATGGCCAGCAGAAGGTGAGGAGGTGCTACACACTTTTAAACAAGCATTCTCCATATTTCTTCTTTAAATATTTTCTAGCCTCAGATAATAATTCCTGTCTGATGACACAACTGGAAATACAAAGTTAGAGAATACGTCTTAATGAAGGTAAAATGCTCACTTACTTAATAACCAGTTTGATTTCGCTTATTCTTCTCTAAATGTTTTCTAGCTTCAAGTAGTTCATGCATGGGTGGAAAGCAGATGACACAGAACTATTCAACAATTTTTGCAGAAGGTAATATGCTCCCTTAGTAGTGGCCAGCACTGTCTATATCATTATCCTTTGTGTGTGTGTCCAGGTAACATTTCACAGCCTGTACTGATGGATATAAATGCTGTGCTTTGTTGCCCTCCTATCGCATTAAGAAATTTGATCATAATAACATGGGAAATAATCCTGAGAGGCCAGCCTTCCTGCACAAAAGCCTACAAGAAAGAAACAAATGAGACCAAGGAAACCAACTGTACTGTTGAGAGAATAACCTGGGTCTCTAGACCTGATCAGAATTCGGACCTTCAGATTCGTCCGGTGGACACCACTCATGACGGGTATTACAGAGGCATAGTGGTAACACCTGATGGGAATTTCCATCGTGGATATCACCTCCAAGTGTTAGGTAAGGAGCATCACATACTGAGGTATTTCACAGAAGCATTTTTTTCCCTCTTTCCTCTCTGCAGTTACACCCGAAGTGAACCTATTTCAAAGCAGGAATATAACTGCAGTATGCAAGGCAGTTACAGGGAAGCCAGCTGCCCAGATCTCCTGGATCCCAGAGGGATCTATTCTTGCCACTAAGCAAGAATACTGGGGCAATGGCACAGTGACGGTTAAGAGTACATGCCCCTGGGAGGGCCACAAGTCTACTGTGACCTGCCATGTCTCCCATTTGACTGGCAACAAGAGTCTGTCCGTAAAGTTGAATTCAGGTAAGCGCCTGTTTCTTGTAGAAGAGTAAACTAAATGATTTTTCACCCCTGTCTGTATTTAAAGGTCTCAGAACCTCAGGATCTCCAGCGTTGTCCTTACTGATCATTCTTTATGTGAAACTCTCTCTTTTTGTGGTCATTCTGGTCACCACAGGATTTGTTTTCTTCCAGAGGATAAATCATGTCAGGTAGGAACTGAAGACTGAAAAGCATAAGACACATATAAATACAAATCTTGTGTAATACTTTCAGAAAAGTTCTTTAAAGAAGAAGGAAGGGTCTTCTTTTGCTTCTCCTCCTTGTCTCTGGACTGCAACATTGGTGAGATGAGTGATGGTCCAGCAGTGAACTTGGGCCATGGATGATGTTAAGGATAGAAGCCACTCAGTAGGATAGAAGAAAAGAAAGATGGAAGAAGGATCCTGGGCTTGATGACCATGAAGTTTCCCTATAAACCCTCAACCACCTATTCATTGACTTCTTTTGTGTTAGAGTGAATAAAATTTTGTTCATGCCAGTGTTATTTTTGGTTTTACTCTACACGCAGCT